AGGAGGCAATGGGGCTCTAGGACTAAACAATGCGCGTCTGCTCAACACCCAGATCAGTTGATTAATCTTAGGCGGCCAAAATTCACTTTTGCTCTCTTCAGCTGAGAGACCCAAGACTCATGGAAGAGGGAACAAGACCACCAAGGTGCCTAGTCCTTCTAATCCTGTCGTCCCACATTACAGCCTGATTATCAGGCCCCAGAGGTTTCCTCGCCAGTTAAAGAGAGGTTCACTAGAGCGGTTCTAAAAAGGTTTCACAAAAGAAGCAACACCTGAAGGGAGGTGAAGGACGACCTAGGAAAAGGAAGCAAGTTCTGTGTCACGGAGGCCCAAGGGCAAGGGGCTTAGGCTGTGGGTTGAGGGGACTGTCTGAGACGGACTTAAACCTGCACCAGCTCCAGAGCCCTGCGGAAACAGAGATCGGTCCCCTCCGGCGTCTAGGTAAGGCCCACCCTCCCAGACCGCAAAGAGCCAGGATCCGACGGCAGCCTCTCCGGACCAATCACAACCTTCCTTCATCAAGGAGGCGGGGTCGGGGGGGGCTGACTTTTCCTTGTCTCCGCCCCTTTAGTCGAAGTAACCAATCTCAGTGCACCTAGGGGAAGTAATCGCAATGGGAGTAACCAATGACGCCATGAAGCTTCTCGTGCGTGCTTGACCCTGCCTCTCCAGCTGCGACACAGATGGCGCGCGGGCTCTTGGGTTCTGTAGTTTTCTCGCGATCCAAAAGGCTCCGTGCCCAAGTGAGTCCTTACCGCCTCCCTACCCAGCGGCTTCCCCTCCGCTAGTACGCATGTCCACAGCTTCACGGACCGGGAGAGAGGGGGCGCGGAAGGAAGGAGGCGGGACGGTATTACAAACAAAAAAATACGGCCTTCTCGAGAAGCGACGGCGGAGGGCCCGCTCCTCCCAGAAGGCGGTGCAGCCTGCCCGGGCGAGCCACGCACGCAGAGGGTTGTGGGGCGGATAGCTCCCCTCCAGATGGAGGCTCACGAAGTAGGGTGGGCGGGGGACTCCATATCCCAGCGTGCCCCGCGGCGGGCCCTACCGGCCGCGACTCCGGGCTTGGCCCCGGCCCTAGCTCGTCGGCTGTGTATTGGGGCGCGTGGAGGCTGCAGTCACGGTGGCGCCCGCGGGGACGGAGGAGGGAATGAGTGAAGAGGAGCAAGGCTCCGGCACTACCACGGGCTGCGGGCTGCCTAGGTGAGCCGTCTCGTACCGATTCCTTCAGGGCGGGTGTGATGTGGGTCTGTGCCCCTTCCCCCAGTATAGAGCAAATGCTGGCCGCCAACCCAGGCAAGACCCCGATCAGCCTTCTGCAGGAGTATGGGACCAGAATAGGGAAGACGCCTGTGTACGACCTTCTCAAAGCCGAGGGCCAAGCCCACCAGCCTAATTTCACCTTCCGGGTCACCGTTGGCGACACCAGCTGCACTGGTGAGGAAGGCTTGGGCAGCCTGGCTGGGGTGACCTCCAGTATTGCCCATGCCCCCTCTCTCAGGTCAGGGCCCCAGCAAGAAGGCAGCCAAGCACAAGGCAGCTGAGGTGGCCCTCAAACACCTCAAAGGGGGGAGCATGCTGGAGCCGGCCCTGGAGGACAGCAGGTGAGGGAGGAACCGAGGCATCCCAGAAGCCCTGTGAATCAAAGGCCCCCTTCCCCTCGGGAAGTTCTTTTTCTCCCCTAGACTCTTCACTGCCTGAGGACATTCCGGTTTTTACTGCTGCAGCAGCTGCTACCCCAGTTCCATCTGTAGTCCTAACCAGGTATCTGTGTCCCCTGACTGCCTGAGGTGGGTCCTCAACTTTGGCCCTGTGCCTTTTCCTTCAGGAGCCCCCCCATGGAACTGCAGCCCCCTGTCTCCCCTCAGCAGTCTGAGTGCAACCCCGTTGGTGCTCTGCAGGTGTGTCCCATCCTCATTTCCCATGCATGCCTCAGCCTCATGCACCCTGTGTCTCCCTTCCAAGGAGCTGGTGGTGCAGAAAGGCTGGCGGTTGCCGGAGTACACAGTGACCCAGGAGTCTGGGCCAGCCCACCGCAAAGAATTCACCATGACCTGTCGAGTGGAGCGTTTCATTGAGATTGGTAACTGGGCAAGAAGGGGTTCTCACAACTCCTCATAACCCAGCAGCCCTCTCTCCACATGCAGGGAGTGGCACTTCCAAAAAATTGGCAAAGCGGAATGCGGCGGCCAAAATGCTGCTTCGAGTGCACACGGTGCCTCTGGATGCCCGGGATGGCAATGAGGTGGAGCCTGATGATGACCACTTCTCCATTGTGAGTGGCTCATGTGGGCCGGGCACCGTGGCCTTCATCTTTCTCACTGTTCCCATCTTGACAGGGTGTGGGCTCCCGCCTGGATGGTCTTCGAAACCGGGGCCCAGGTTGCACCTGGGATTCTCTACGAAATTCAGTAGGAGAGAAGATCCTGTCCCTCCGCAGTTGCTCCCTGGGCTCCCTGGGTGCCCTGGGCCCTGCCTGCTGCCGTGTCCTCAGTGAGCTCTCTGAGGAGCAGGCCTTTCACGTCAGCTACCTGGATATTGGTATGGCTAGCTGGGGAGCGAGCCAGGGGATGACATTGCCTCCCTCCTCTCTCTTGCTCTCCAGAGGAGCTGAGCCTGAGTGGACTCTGCCAGTGCCTGGTGGAACTGTCCACCCAGCCGGCCACTGTGTGTCATGGCTCTGCAACCACCAGGGAGGCAGCCCGTGGTGAGGCTGCCCGCCGTGCCCTGCAGTACCTCAAGATCATGGCAGGCAGCAAGTGAAGCCCCAGCTGGACTCATGGATGTGCACCCTTTGCTCCCTGCTCTTTCTGCCTCTGGGCTCATGTATCTGCGCAGCTCTGGTACCCTCTGTGGGTGCCATCTCTACCTCTGACACAGACTGCCTGCCTTGAAGCTGAGAAGGCACAGGGCAAGGAGCCAAGGACCACAGAGCCTCAGCCAGCCCAGGATCCGTCCTCATTTTATTGGTGATGATGAATGGGAATGAAATCAGGGGGCTGTCTACTAGAGCCTGGAATAAATATGCTGCTTTGTGGATTTTTAAGCCCTTCTCTTCTGTTTCCTTGAGCAGTGTGG